AAGTGGAGGGGAGACCTAGCAGTGATATTTAGTATTGCTAAATGTCAATGTTTACAAATCTTATCTATGACATTTCTAAAATGAATATTATAAAGTGTATTGCATATAGTTGGATTGGGAAGAAAAACATTTCTAATTATTCTCCTGTCAGCATCTCCTTCAAACTACCCTTTTATTAACAGGGATAGATATGCATTCACACGGTTCCTCCCAGCTTGGTTAATGGGCAAGAACACCTAAGATAGCCAAGGCCACCATGCATCCAGGCTCACATCTCCCTAATTGCCCTCCTCCATGATTCAGGGACAAGGAGGATCACCATCGTGTGGGAAGATACTAGAAATGTAGAATTTGGAACCCCACCCCTACCTACGGAATCCTGATCTGCACTTCAACAGGATCCCCGAACTATTCCTAGGCGCGTTCGAATTTGAGGAACATTAACGGACCAATTCTTTGTCCCTGAAAAGTGCCCGTTATAGAGGCGGCCGCTGGGAAATGACAACGGGGTTGGCATGGAGAGGTATTAAGTAGAAAAACTCCGGCCGGGCACGGTGGCTCAGGCCTGTAATCCCAGCACTGTGGGAGGCCGAGGCCGGTGGATCACCTGAGGTCAGGAGTTCGAGACCAGCCTGGCCAACATGGTGAAACCCCATTTCTACTGAAAAATACAAAAATTATCTGGGCATGGTGGTGGGCGCCTGTAATCCCAGCTACTCGGGAGGCTGAGGCAGGAGAATCGCTTGAACCCAGGAGGCGGAGGCTGCAGTGAGCCGAGATCGCGCCACTGCACTCCAGCTTGAGAGACACAGCGAGACTCCGTCTCAAAAAAAAAAAAAAGGAAGAAAGAAAGAAGAAGAAGAGAACTCTGCGACTGAAAAGTACCTAGCAGGGACAACGCATTCCCTACGTCCTTCCAAGTGCAGACACCAACACCGGCGGACGCGGCTCCCAACAGGCGAGCCCCAGCTTCCGGTCCGCGGCCTTGGACGCGCATGCGCCGCATGCTTTTTTTTTTTTTTTCCGGTAGGTCGCCAGCTGAGGCGGTTTGTAAGTTTTGGGTCGCAGTATGCTAGAATTTTGAGGCTCCCTTCTGATGAAAATTGAGCTGTCCATGCAGCCATGGAACCCGGGTTACAGCAGTGAGGGGGCCACGGCTCAAGGTGAGTCTCGCCTCAGCTAGCGCCAGTGGTGATGTTCCTCTGCTTCTTAAAAACTAATAAATAGGCCGGGCGCAGTGGCTCACACCTGTAATCCCAGCACTTTGGGAGGCCGAGGCGGGCGGATCATGAGGTCAGGAGATCAAGACCATCCTGGCTAACACGGTGAAACCCCATCTCTACTAAAAATACAAAAAGTAAATTGTCTCTCTTATCTTTACCTCCTTAGAAACTTACACATGTCCAAAAATGATTGAGATGGAGCAGGCGGAGGCCCAGCTTGCTGAGTTAGACCTGCTAGCCAGTATGTTCCCTGGTGAGAATGAGCTCATAGTGAATGACCAGCTGGCTGTAGCAGAACTGAAAGATTGTATTGAAAAGAAGACAATGGAGGGGCGATCTTCAAAAGTCTACTTTACTATCAATATGAACCTGGATGTATCTGACGAAAAAATGGTAATTCAGTTTTGCTTTTAGAGGGATTGAAATTAGTGCACTTTTTCTTCTTCTCTTTAATCAGGCGATGTTTTCTCTGGCCTGTATTCTTCCCTTTAAATACCCGGCAGTTCTGCCTGAAATTACTGTCAGGTACGTTACAGAAGCTCTGGCCAACTTTGGAGAGACAATATTTTTCTTGTATCTTTTCTATTAGATCAGTATTATTGAGTAGATCCCAGCAGACTCAGCTGAACACAGATCTGACTGCATTCCTGCAAAAACATTGTCATGGAGATGTTTGTATACTGAATGCCACAGAGTGGGTTAGAGAACACGCCTCTGGCTATGTCAGCAGAGATACTTCATCTTCACCCACCACAGGAAGCACAGTCCAGTCAGTTGACCTCATCTTCACGAGACTCTGGATCTACAGCCATCATATCTATAACAAATGCAAAAGAAAGAATATTCTAGAGTGGGCAAAGGAGCTTTCCCTGTCTGGGTTTAGCATGCCTGGAAAACCTGGTGTTGTTTGTGTGGAAGGCCCACAAAGTGCCTGTGAAGAATTCTGGTCAAGGTTTGCTTTTACATATGTATATGAAGTCATGTTGAAAATGTTTACTTTGGAAATTTCTTTTCAGACTCAGAAAATTAAACTGGAAGAGAATTTTAATTCGCCATCGAGAAGACATTCCTTTTGATGGTACAAATGATGAAACGGAAAGACAAAGGAAATTTTCCATTTTTGAAGAAAAAGTGTTCAGTGTTAATGGAGCCAGGGGAAACCACATGGACTTTGGTCAGCTCTATCAGTTCTTAAACACCAAAGGATGTGGGGATGTTTTCCAGATGTTCTTTGGTGTAGAAGGACAATGACATCAAGAGTAGTTGAAAGTATCTTGCCACTGTTGGCCTTTTGATTTTTTTTTCCCACTTTTTCTTGAAAGATTAAGTAATTTTATTTTAGTTCCATTCTAGAATGTTGGGGAGTGGGGCACAAGAAAAAATAGTATAGCTGAAATGCATCTGTTAAAAATGTCATGATTGAAAGCAGAACTGAGTTTCAAATTACAACCTTAAAATTGTTGTTAGATATTTCTTCACATATCAGCTGCCCATTTTGAAAAAGAAATTATCCATAAAGGTAATGTTGGTGCTCCAATTTGCCAGCCATTCCCAACCCCCTTCTCCCTTACCTGCCTTCACTAAAGAACCCAGAAAAGCTAATTGCTCCCCTTTCAGCCTCTGTTGCAACTAACAACTCTCAGTGGCCTCAGGACACAGCTTTGGCCTTGGGAATTCTGGGAAAACTTTTACTTCCTGATTAAAGATACATATGCAGCTAGGCCACCTCCTCCCCCCCTTACTGCCATAAACACCAAAGTGATGACTGGAGCTGGAGGAGTTATTTGAACCACGACGAAGGGCCAAGAGAACCACGAAGATGCCAGTTGCCACATTGTTGAGCTGCTGACCCAACACCAGCCATTGCCTGTCTCTAAACATCTTATGAAATAAAACCAGTTTTGTTTAATTTCTAGGCTTTTTTTTTAAATAGACGGAGTCTTGCTCTGTCGCCCGGGCTAGAGTGCAATGGTGCAACCTCCGCTCACTGCAACCTCCGCCTCCCAAGTTCAAGCGATTCTCCTGCCTCAGCCTCCCAAGTAGCTGAGATTACAGGCGCCCGCCACCATGCCTGGCTAATTTTTGTGTTTTTTAGTAGAGACAGGGTGTCACCATTTTGGCCAGGCTGGTCTTGAACTCCTGACCTCAGGTGATCCTCCCACCTCGGCTTCCCAATGTGCTTGGATTACAGGCATAAGCCACCGTGCCTGGCCAATATCTAGGCTTTTTACTAGCAGTTGAAAGCTAGTTTGTCAAATAGAGTTTTTCAGAGCTTTAGTTTTGCATTTACCCCAGCCTTTTGATACACAAATAGGTGAAGTTTTTCTGAAGTGGAGTTTGCAGTTCCCCACTTTTTGTATACTCACGCTCTGCCCCTGCTCCTGGGCTTGCCTCAGACAAGGCTGAGGCATTAGTAGGGCTTAAACTTTTTTAACAAGCCTCAACAATTCATCAAATTAGTAATTTAGAAAATTTGTTTGGCAAATTGTATTCTGACATTTTTTGTTCTGGAAATGGCTTTCTGTACATTTATTTTTGCCAAATTGACCTAGCATTAAATAAACACACCACCCAGTTTTTGAGGACCTCCATAAACCAGTTAGTTCCAAAAGCATTTATTATTTGCTAATTTGCTAGCATGCAGGTTGATGCAGGTTGATACCAGGTGTTGGATATTTCTTGACCAGTCAGACTTGGTTAAGGAATGGAGTTGGGGTGAGAGACAATGCATTAAGTTAGTAAAAGGTTGTAGGCAAACTATGCTTATCACAAAATGAATCAGTTAGTAAAAGACAGCATATATTATGTAATACAATGTAGAAATCTGAAGGAATAAAATGGAAGAAGGCAATGTGGATAGATCTTAAATATAAAGGTGGTTAAACATAAATGAGAATCAGAATGGTATTTAAAGCACAGTGCTTGTATTGGACCTAAATCTTATGTACGTCCCCAGATTTCCTCCCTGCTGCCCTGTCCTATCGCCCCGTCAGTTGCCCTGGAAATCCCAGTTCCTCTGCTGCCACCAGACAGCCAGGTGGACCAGTTGTGTGTCTAGTTTCTGATTCCTCCAGCGACTAACAGATTTGTATGAAATACCCTACAGAGAATGGAATCTGACATCCCTACCACCAAAGGGGGCAGATGATGCATATATTACTTTAAGCAGCTAAAGTGGCAGCTAAACTGCTAAAACTTTTTCAGTCTCTCTACATTATATTAAAAACCAGATTGCTATGTATAATATGCAGATCTCAAATGTCACATAAACACATAGAATGCAACAGAGTAGTTTTATAAGTTTTCTTTCCTGGGA